TTCCAGGTTCAAGCAATTCTCCCTGACTCAGCCTCCAGAGTCGCTGAGATTACAGATGCCTGCCACCATGCCTGGCTAATTTTTGTATTTTTACAAAATACCATGTTGGCCAGGCTGGTCTCGAACTCCTGACTTTAGATGATCTGCCTGCCTCAGCTTCCCAAAGTGCTGGGATTATAGGTATGAGCCACTGTGTCTGGCCCTTTTCTTCTGGATTTTTATTGTGGTAAAATATACATAACATAAAATTCACCATTTTAACCATTTTTAAGGGTATGGCTCTCTGGCATTAAGTATATTCCCATTGTTATGCAACCATCACCAATATTTGCCTCCAAAACTCTCATCTTTCCCAAAGAGACTCTGTAGTCATTAAACACTAACTCCCCAGCCCGGTTACCTCTGCTCTCCTTTCTGTCTCTGTGAGTTTGACTATTTTAGGGACCTCCTGTAACTGGAGTCCTATAGGATTTGTCCTTTCGGGTCTGGCTTATTTCACCAGGCATAACATCTTCAAGGTTCATCCATGTTGTAGCATGTGTGGGTTTTGGGCAGTCACATTGAAGGTAATTGGGCTCTTATCCTGAGAGCACTGGAATCTCTGCAAGTGTTTTCAAGCATCGGGCGTGTGTGTGTGTGTGTGTGAGATGGGATTTATGTGTTTCGAGCCAGGTGCAGTGGCTCACGCCTGTAATCTCAGCACTTTTGGAGGCTGAGGCAGGCAGATCACCTGAGGTCAGAAATTTGAGACCAGCCTGGCCAACCTGGTGAAAACCCGTCTCTACTAAAAATACAAAAACAAATTAGTGAGGCGTGGCGGTGCGTGCCTGTAGTCCCAGCTACTGGGGAGGGTGAGGCAGGAGACTCGCTTGAACCCGGGAGGAGGAGGTTGTAGTGAGCCGAGGTCGCACCACTGCACTCCAGCCTGGGTGACAGAGTGAGGCTCTATCTCAAAAAAAAAAAAAAAAAAAAAAAGGAAAAGTGAATTCGGTGTAGTGAGTCACAAATGGCAAGGCTGAGGGCAGCTGAGTGAGTGTGGGGGATGGGGGGAGTGCCCAGCCTGCCTCCACCTGTGGTGTGCGCAAGAATCAAGCACTTTATTTGGTACGACGGGAGCAGATCTTGAGAATGGGGGGAAAAGTCTTGTGCAATCCACATTTTTCTTTGAAGTAACTCTACAAAGAATGCAATGTTGACTTAAGGAGGGCTCCCAATGGATGGCTAAGCCTGCTTAAAGATCTGCGTAATCGCTGCTGTGCTCCTGGGCACTGGGCATGAGTGAGAAGCAGCCGCATGAAACCGAGGTGGGTAGCACAGCTTTTCTAAGCAAATAGGCTCCGCTAAACAGCAACCCTGCTCTTTTCACAGATTGATGAACAGAGTGAGCTGAAAGCCATCGAGAAAGAGAAGAAGGTGACAGCCCTGCCCCCCAAGGAAGCGTGCAAATGCCAGAAAGAGGATTTGGCCAGAGCGTTTTGTGTAAGAATTGAATTTGCATCTGGAGCTAATTGTGAGTGAGCTTGTGCCTGACCTCTCCTTCCAGGTGGACTTACACACTGGGCTGTCGGAGTTCTCGGTGACGCAGCGCCGGCTGGCCCATGGCTGGAATGAGTTTGTTGCTGACAACAGCGAACCTGTGTGGAAGAAATACCTGGATCAGGTAGGACCAGAGGTGTCATTCTTTGCATTAACGAACGTGCCCCACCCTGTTATTTCCTCTTCAGTTTAAGAACCCCCTGATCCTGCTGCTGCTGGGCTCTGCCCTGGTGAGTGTCCTCACCAAGGAGTATGAGGACGCCGTCAGCATCGCCACGGTGAGTTCCCTGACAGCGCTCGGCTCCCGGGCGGTACTGACACCCTCCTCCGTTTGCTGTCTAGGCAGTGCTTGTCGTGGTCACTGTCGCCTTCATCCAGGTGAGTATTTCCTGAGGTCCCAGTCAGGGTAATTAAACAGCACATCTGATGTGCTTCCTGCCAGGAGTACAGGTCGGAGAAATCTCTGGAAGAGCTGACCAAGCTGGTTCCTCCAGAATGTAACTGGTAAGTCAGAGCCTCCCTGGGACTTTTTGGTTGATGCTTTTGCTTTTTACCATGTCAAATGCAGCCTAAGAGAAGGAAAACTCCAGCACCTGCTTGCTCGAGAACTGGTTCCTGGTGATGTCGTATCTCTCTCGATCGGAGACCGGATCCCTGCAGACATCCGACTCACTGAGGTGAGTGGTTCCAAACCCTTGTCAATGGGGTAGATTCCACAGCCTTTTCCCCTTGCTCTCCTAGGTCACGGACCTCTTGGTGGATGAATCCAGTTTCACCGGGGAAGCCGAGCCATGTAGTAAAACAGACAGCCCCTTGACAGGCGGTGGGGACCTCACCACCCTCAGCAACATCGTCTTCATGGGGACCCTGGTGCAGTATGGGAGGGGCCAGGTAAGCCCTGGGACACCGAGGCCTTGGGCTCCAGATTTCATACTTCTCTCTCTCCTGGACACAGGGGGTCGTGATTGGAACAGGGGAAAGCTCTCAGTTCGGAGAAGTGTTTAAGATGATGCAGGCTGAAGAGGTAAGGGGCAGGAGGGGGCTTCGGGACTTTTGGTCCAACTAACCCATTGTGCTCACCCTTTCAGACACCTAAAACTCCTTTGCAGAAAAGCATGGACAGGCTAGGAAAGCAACTGACACTCTTCTCCTTTGGCATAATCGGTGAGTGAAGCAGTTTCCATACTGGGTTTGTTTGGAGATAAGGATGTTTTTGTCTCTTCCCCAGGTCTCATCATGCTCATTGGCTGGTCGCAAGGGAAACAACTCCTGAGTATGTTCACGATCGGGGTCAGGTAAGAGTGCTATGGCCGCCCCTTGCCTTGCCTTAGAGGGGACTCATTTGACCTTTCGATCCAGCCTGGCTGTGGCGGCCATTCCAGAGGGTCTGCCCATCGTCGTCATGGTGACGCTGGTCCTGGGAGTGCTGCGGATGGCCAAGAAGCGGGTCATCGTGAAGAAGTTACCCATCGTGGAGACTTTAGGTGAGGGACTCCAGCTGGTGGAATCCTTACACTCTCTTCTATAAACTGGTGTTTGTTGTACCAGGTTGCTGCAGCGTTCTCTGTTCTGACAAGACGGGGACTCTGACTGCCAATGAAATGACAGTGACCCAGCTTGTAACGTCAGATGGGCTTCGTGCCGAGGTGAGTGCCAAAGGAATTTACAAGCCTTAAGGGGCGAAACCCTTTCTTCTGCCTCGCCCTGCAGGTCAGCGGAGTTGGGTATGACGGTCAAGGGACTGTGTGTCTTCTACCATCCAAGGAAGTCATTAAGGAATTTTCCAATGTCTCAGTGGGAAAGTTAGTGGAGGTAGGTGTCAAAAGCGCCATGAGGGAAATAGGTAACTACAGATGTCCGGACAATCCCCTTTTAGGCGGGCTGTGTTGCCAACAATGCGGTCATCAGAAAGAACGCCGTGATGGGGCAGCCCACCGAGGGTGCATTGATGGCCCTGGCGATGAAGGTAGGAGGTCCTGGGGTGGCTCTGCGGGGAATCTCACTAAAAATGTGTCATTTTATTATGCTAGATGGACTTAAGTGATATTAAAAATTCATATATAAGAAAAAAAGAGATTCCATTCAGTTCAGAGCAGAAGTGGATGGCGGTGAAATGCAGTCTGAAGACTGAGGTGAGACCTTTCAATCTTCAACCTCTTCTCTCATAGTGGATTTCTTCCCTTTGTCTTTTCTAAGGATCAGGAAGACATTTACTTCATGAAAGGGGCCTTGGAAGAGGTGATCCGCTACTGCACCATGTACAACAACGGGGGCATCCCCCTGCCGCTGACGCCCCAGCAGAGGTCATTCTGCCTGCAGGAAGAGAAGAGGATGGGGTCGCTCGGTTTGCGGGGTCAGTGCCTGTGGTCCCGGCCCAGAGCTTTAGTGACCCCTCCTTACTCCCCCTCTCTCCTCAGTGCTGGCCCTGGCTTCTGGGCCCGAGCTGGGGCGGCTGACGTTTCTCGGTCTTGTGGGCATCATTGACCCCCCGAGAGTTGGCGTGAAGGAAGCAGTCCAGGTTCTCTCCGAGTCTGGTGTGTCTGTGAAGATGATAACGGGGGATGCCCTGGAGACGGCCTTGGCCATAGGTAACTGGGACAGGGTCGGGGGTGAGGACGAAAGAGCAGGCCCTCAGAACAGGTTCTTCTGAAGGAAGAAACATCGGCCTGTGCAACGGGAAGCTGCAAGCCATGTCCGGGGAGGAGGTGGACAGCGTGGAGAAGGGCGAGCTGGCCGACCGCGTGGGGAAGGTGGGTCCCCGGAGGCTTGGCTGGCAGTGGGGTGATTCTTCGTCTTCCCCGTCTCCGTGTCCAGGTGTCCGTGTTCTTCAGGACCAGCCCAAAGCACAAGCTCAAAATCATCAAGGTTCGCTGGGCAAGGCAGGCACAGGCTGCGCTCTGCAGGCCTTCATTGCCTGCTCTTTCCAAAGGCTCTGCAGGAGTCAGGGGCGATCGTGGCCATGACTGGGGATGGGGTGAACGACGCAGTGGCCCTGAAGTCTGCAGACATTGGGATCGCCATGGGGCAGACAGGGACGGACGTCAGCAAAGAGGCCGCCAACATGATCCTGGTGGATGATGACTTCTCAGCCATCATGTAAGCTGCCCTTCTGGTTGTTTTTCAGTTGCCTCCGTGAGTAAATGGCTCTCTTCTCTTGCAGGAATGCAGTGGAGGAAGGCAAGGGTATTTTTTACAACATCAAAAACTTTGTCCGATTCCAGCTGAGCACGTAAGTAGAGGCCAGCATTCCGAGTGTCATTAGCGGCCGCTGACTGGCTGCGTGTGCCCCGCAGGAGCATCTCCGCCCTGAGTCTCATCACTCTGTCCACCGTGTTCAACCTGCCCAGCCCCCTCAACGCCATGCAGATCCTATGGATCAACATCATCATGGATGGGCCACCGGCGCAGAGGTGAGGCAGGGCCGGCTGGGAGCCCTGTGTCTAGGGATGAACAAATACAGCCACTTTCCATCAGGAGTTCCCAGAAAACTGAAGTGTGTTGCACTGCAGTGAGACTGGGAGTAGAAGGCAGAGGAGAAAGTACCTGGGCCGGCAGAGCTGGGTGAGGATGGAACTTTCTGCTCCCTCTGCCTGATTTCAAAGTGTCTGTGTCTTGTTCGGAGCAGCTTGGGGGTAGAGCCCGTTGACAAAGACGCCTTCAGGCAGCCACCACGGAGTGTGCGGGACACCATCCTCAGCAGAGCCCTCATCCTGAAGATCCTCATGTCCGCGGCCATCATCATCAGCGGGACCCTCTTTATCTTCTGGAAGGAGGTGAGCGAGGGTCACCCCGGCCTGTTCTCCAACCTAACCTCTCACCTTTGTGCTCACCTTCCAGATGCCTGAAGACAGAGCAAGCACTCCCCGCACCACGACGATGACGTTCACTTGTTTTGTGTTTTTCGATCTCTTCAACGCCTTGACCTGCCGCTCTCAGGTGAGACCCGGGCTGACCCTCCTCGCTGCAGAACACAATCCCCCGTGTGACCTTCTCCCTGCAGACCAAGCTGATATTTGAGATCGGCTTTCTCAGGAACCACATGTTCCTCTACTCCGTCCTGGGGTCCATCCTGGGGCAGCTGGCGGTCATTTACATCCCCCCGCTGCAGAGGGTCTTCCAGACGGAGAACCTGGGAGCGCTTGGTGAGTGGTGGGGACGGGAACGACAGGTGACCTCCTGAATCTTTTCTGTTTTCTCCCTTGGCAGATTTGCTGTTTTTAACTGGATTGGCCTCATCCGTCTTCATTTTGTCAGAGCTCCTCAAACTATGTGAAAAATACTGTTGCAGCCCCAAGAGAGTCCAGATGCACCCTGAAGATGTGTAGTGGACCGCACTCCGCGGCACCTTCCCTAATCATCTCGATCTGGTTGTGACTGTGGCCCCTGCCGTGTCTCCTCGTCAGGGGAGACTTTTAGGAGGCCGCAGCCTTCCATCACCGGATCAGTTTTTCCTCTTAGGAAAGCTGCAGGAACCTCGTGGGCTCCAGGGACCCAGGCCCACATCCATCCAGCGTTCCCGCTGGCTGTGGGACAGACAGGGAGGGGCCTGTACAGAAACACCACACTGTTTATTAAATCACAATGATTTTTATTAACCATGTCTAACTACGTATCTGTGCCACAGCTTGCAGTGAGGCAGGCCACTCGTGGCAGATACAAGGGGCTCCTGAGAGGCAGTGGGTAGGATGGTCACACTCTGCCCATTGCCCTCCTGGAGGCCCCATTTCCTCATCATAAAATGAGGGACTTTTAAATAAAGTGCTATGCCGGGGGATAATTATTTTGATGTGTTTACCTAGGGTTTTTCATACA